CATTTTAAAACACAAAACAGGCCGGGCGCAGTGGCTCATGCCTGTAATCCCAGCGCTTTGGGAGGCTGAGGTGAGTGGATCACTTGAGGTCAGGAGTTTGAGACCAGCCTGGGCAACATGGCGAAATCCCATCTCTACAAAAAATACAAAAATTAGCCAGGTGTAGTGGGGCATGCCTGTAGTCTCAACTACTCAGGAAGCTGAGCTGAGGTGGGAGGATGGCTTGAGCCTGGGAGGCAGAGGTTGCAGGGAGGCAGAGGTTTCAGTGAGCTGAGATGGTGCCACTGCACTCCAGCTGGGGTGACAGAGCCAGACCCTGTCTCAAACAACAACAATAACACACAGAACAGATGGTTTCACATTCTTGCTTAAAACTCTCTAGTAGTGGGCTGGGTGCGGTGGCTCACACCTGTAATCCCAGCACTTTGGGAGGCTGAGGCAGGTAGATCACCTGGGGTCAGGAGTTCGAGACCAGCCTGGCCAATATGCTGAAACCCTGTTTCTACTAAAAATACAAAATTACTCAGGCATGGTGGCATGTGCCTGTAATCACAGCTACTGGAGAGGCTGAGGCAAGAGAGTCGCTTGAACCCAGGAAGCGGAGGGTGCAGTGAGCCAGGATTGTGCCATTGCACTCCAGCCTGGGCAACAAGAGCGAAACTCCATCTCAAAAACAAACAAAAATAGCCTCTCGAGTAGTGACCTCCCATAGTCCTTAGGGTAAAACCCAAGCTTCTCCCCAGGCTAGTAGAGCCCCACATATCTTCCTTTTTTTTTTTTTTTCTTTTGAGACAGAGTCTCACTCTGTCACCCAGGCTGGAGTGCTGTGGCGCGATCTCGGCTCACTGCAACCTCCACCTTGTGGGTTCAAGTGACTGTCATGCCTCAGCCTCCCAAGTAGCTGGAATTAGAGGCACACATCACCATGCCCAGCTAATTTTTGTATTTTTAGTGGAGCCGGGGTTTCACCATGTTGGCCAGGCTGGTCTCAAACTCCTGACCTCAAGTGATCCACCCGCCTCGGCCCCCCAGAGTGCTGGGATTACAAGATTGAGCCACTGCGCTCAGTATGTATCTGGCCTAGCTTCCACCCTTACTACTCTTTCCCCATGCCTGCTACACCAGAGCCGCCCAGGCCTTGGTTATTTTTTTTTCTAATGTGCCAAGCTCATTCCCACTTTAGGGCCTTTGCATCCACTGTTCCCTCTTTCCAGAACATTCCACACACATACTCTTTGCTCTACATTATAGCTGGCTCCTTCTCATCCCTTAGTTTTCAGCTTAAAAGTCACTTCCTGAGAGGCCTTCCCTGATTTCTGCAGCTAAGGAATCCTCCCTCCCCTACCACCATTATTCTGTCATTTCCTCCTTTTTCTTCATAGCACCTGCCACAACTTGTAATTATAGACTCCTTTGCTTATTGGCTTTTTCTTCCAGGGCTCTATGAACCACATGAGGGCAGGAACTATCTGTTCCCGTCCCCTGGCACCTAGCATAGGGCTCTCCATATTTAAGGAATGAGTGAGCTGATAACTGAAGTGAGGTTGGAAGGCAGGGTCCCTCCACTCTGTTTATGTAGCTGCCTCCTTGCATGGAAGGCTGGGCCCCAACTGGGGCAGGATCCGATTTCCACTGAGGGCTGGAACCCCCACCCCACCCCCCAGGAAGTGTTCTCAGCCCTGGGCCCTGGGTGCCAGGAAATTTGGCCTAGGTATCAGGGAGGGGCGGGAATCCAGCCTCCCTGCTGCCCAGCTGGGGAGGTCCCTGTCTCTTCCTAGCCGGGCACCGTTGCCCCGCCTGTCCTGGGGTGCACGCGAAAATGAGGAAAGGTGAGTAGTGCTAGCCAGTGCGGGGATTGTGTTGCCCAGACCGACCCCGGCTGCCTGCCCGCAGACCCGGACTCCTTCCTGAAGTCTGCACGGCTGCAGCGGCTGCCATCGTCGTCGTCGGAGATGGGCAGCCAAGACGGGTCGCCGCTACGCGAGACGCGCAAAGACCCGTTCTCCGCCGCAGCGGCCGAGTGCTCCTGCCGCCAGGATGGGCTCACGGTCATCGTCACGGCCTGTCTCACCTTCGCTACCGGTGTCACCGTGGCGCTGGTCATGCAGATCTACTTCGGGGACCCCCAGGTGAGGGGGACAAATGGGGAGGGGGAGGAAACCTGCCCCCACCAAGTCCTCTTTCCCCTCCCAGATCTTCCAGCAGGGTGCCGTGGTGACCGATGCTGCCCGCTGCACTTCACTGGGCATCGAGGTGCTCAGTAAACAGGGATCTTCTGTGGACGCAGCGGTGGCAGCAGCCTTGTGTTTGGGTATCGTGGCTCCACACAGTTCTGGCCTGGGCGGGTAAGGAGCAGTGGAGGTCGGGGTCCCCCAGGTCATCACACTTCCCCTTCTGTGTCTCTCCCAGTGGGGGCGTGATGCTGGTACATGACATCCGACGAAATGAGAGCCACCTAATTGATTTCCGGGAGTCCGCACCAGGGGCCCTCAGGGAAGAGACCCTGCAAAGATCCTGGGAGACCAAGGTGGGGACCCTGGTGAGAAGAGAGAGTTCAGGTCCTCTCTCCCTCGCCTACCCGCCTTGCCCAGCCTGGGCTCTTGGTGGGGGTTCCCGGAATGGTGAAGGGGCTACATGAAGCTCACCAGCTCTATGGCAGGTAACAACCCTCCCCCTGGGGACCAGGGACCCCTCCTCCACCCCCTGCTCTCCGGCCCCCCCAGGCTGCCATGGTCCCAAGTCCTGGCCTTTGCAGCAGCTGTGGCCCAAGATGGCTTCAACGTGACTCATGATCTAGGTCAGTGGGGCCTGGGGATTTGGGAGAGACATCGCCCTGCCCAGCCTCCCGTCCCTGCCCCTAGCCCGTGCCCTGGCTGAACAGCTGCCACCCAACATGTCCGAGCGCTTCCGGGAGACGTTCCTGCCATCGGGCCGCCCGCCACTACCTGGCTCGTTGCTGCATCGGCCCGACCTGGCTGAGGTGCTGGATGTACTTGGCACCTCCGGCCCGGCTGCCTTCTACGCAGGTGGCAACCTCACACTGGAGATGGTGGCCGAGGTAAGTGCTCGTGTTGTGCGGGTGGGGGCATGGGGAGGTCATTCCCTCATTCTCTTCCCTCCAGGCTCAGCACGCAGGGGGTGTCATAACCGAAGAGGACTTCAGCAATTACAGCGCCCTTGTGGAGAAGCCTGTGTGTGGCGTGTACAGAGGTGACCTCTCCCCCGGCTCCCAGGGTCCCCCCACCCTGCCATCAGTCACTTCCTGTCCTTTCAGGCCACCTGGTTCTTAGTCCCCCACCTCCGCACACGGGCCCTGCCCTCATCAGTGCTCTCAACATCCTGGAGGGCTTCAATCTCACCAGCCTGGTATCCCGAGAACAGGCTCTTCACTGGGTGGCAGAGGTAAGGCTGACCCGTCTGCCTTTCCCTGGATTCAGCCTCTTCCATATCCCTGCTGTATTTTCAGACCCTGAAGATTGCATTAGCCCTGGCCAGCAGACTGGGAGATCCCGTCTATGATTCTACCATCACTGAGAGCATGGATGACATGCTCAGGTGGGTCTTGGGCAGGACCTGGGGGCTACAGAGTTTGCTCATCTCCCACCCCTTGTCTTTTCAGCAAGGTGGAGGCCGCCTACCTCCGGGGCCATATCAATGACTCCCAGGCAGCCCCTGCCCCACTCCTGCCTGTCTATGAACTAGACGGAGCTCCCACGGCTGCCCAGGTGCTGATCATGGGACCTGATGACTTCATTGTGGCCATGGTTAGGTATGCCAGCTCAGACTCAGAACCTGGAACAACAGGGCTCACCCAACCCCACCTCGGCCCCCAGCTCCCTGAACCAGCCCTTTGGCAGCGGCCTTATCACCCCCTCGGGGATCCTGCTCAACAGCCAGATGCTGGACTTCTCCTGGCCCAACCGGACAGCTAACCACTCTGCACCCAGCCTGGTAGGATTTGCTTCCCTGCTTTCCTGGGGACCTGCCCCTTGTGGTCTCTGTCCTCTAACAACAGGAGAATTCAGTGCAGCCAGGGAAGCGGCCACTCTCTTTCCTGCTGCCCACAGTGGTCCGACCCGCGGAGGGGCTCTGTGGAACCTACCTCGCTCTGGGGGCCAATGGAGCTGCGCGGGGCCTCAGCGGCCTGACACAGGTGAGGTTTACGCCATGGTTGGCCTTTTTCAGGCCCTGATTTTTCTGTACCTTGGCTACCACAGGTTCTGCTGAATGTCCTGACCTTGAACCGGAACCTGAGTGACAGCCTGGCCCGCGGCCGCCTACACCCGGACCTGCAGTCCAACCTCCTGCAGGTGGACAGTGAGTGCAGAGCAGAGACCTCGTGGGGCGGGCTGAATGTGTATATGTCGGGGATGGTTTTCAGGTGAGTTCACAGAGGAAGAGATTGAGTTCCTGGAAGCCAGGGGTCACCACGTGGAGAAAGTAGATGTCTTATCCTGGGTCCATGGCAGCCGAAGGACCAACAACTTCATCATCGCTGTTAAGGACCCTCGGAGCCCAGATGCAGCTGGAGCCACCATCCTGTAGAGCAGCGGGGTGGGGCGGGGTCTCTGCTCCCCCACTTTGCATGTTCCCAGAGTCCCTCCTTCTCCCAGGTTTGGTCTCAGGGGGACCCCAGGGATGCCCCAGATCAGGGGCCAGAGGGGATGCTTAGCAAACCCAATCCCAGAGTAACTGGAAAATTCTCCATCAGGAGGCCTGTGGTGGTGGTGGTGGTGGTGGTGGTGGTGGTGGTGGTGGTGAGTGTCAGCATCTACAGTACAGCCAGGCAGGCAGGACCTTGAGGAATCAGACTATCTGTCTGTGTGTCACCTCTCCTCCTTCAGCCATGCTGGCCCCGAGCTTAGGGATGTGCTTGCAAACCCTTCTCAAGGGTCTCACAACCCCAACATCTTCAGACTGGCCTGACCTGGGCCTTGTCTTCCAGTTCCTTTCTCCCATTCCCAGCCTCATTTCTTAAATGACTAGGAATTTTTTAATGGACCATCATAGGGAGGGGGTGCTCCTCTTTTCCCACCAGGTTGAGGTGGGGGCCTTGCATCGGGGGTCCCCAGGGTATGGGGTAGGGGTGGGGGTGGGCACCAGCTCAGGGGCTTCCATTTGCAAAGGGAAATTAAAGAAAGAATGTTGCTTAACCATGGCTCTGGTTTAATTTATATTTAACTGG